GGGCGCGTGGGGCCAGCCGTGCCTTGGGCTGCGGTCTGGCAGGGGCGGGGGGCGGCTGGAAAGCCTGGGGCCCCTCTCTGGCAAAAATAGCCCACAGTGGTTAGAGCTTCGAGGGTGAGTCAGGCGGGAGCACGGTGGCGCCTAACCCGTTCGCTGCCACTGGGTCTCCCTAAGGCGGTTTGCCTTTGCCTGTGCACCCCAAGACCAGGCTCTTTCCCGGCTGCCCTTGGGCTTGGCTCAATTTTGGATCCCAAGGCCCTCCTCATCCCATAAGAAGCAAGTCTACAGCTTGGAGCAGGAATCCAGGCCACCCAAAGTGCAGACCGGGGGAATCCCGAGAAGGGTAGGATACCTCTGTTGGCAAGCATCCCTGCCAGGCAAGGAAGCATCGGGGCAGGCTGACAATCTTTGGTGCTACTTGAACCTCTGCTAGGGCCAAACTCTGAGGCCAAAGCTGTCCCCTCCAAAGGGGCAGGCGCAGGGCTTGGAGGAGGGTGGGAACCAAGCTGCCCAGACGTGTGCTTCTCCTGCCCGCTCTGAGTACCCCGGGTGCGCTCAGGCTGTGGGTGCCACATGTGACTGTCCCACACCGAGAAGCCCAAAGACTGTCTGGCTCCATCCTCATCTTGTCAAAGGCACCTTCCAGCCACCCTGATCTTGGTGGAGAAACTGACGCAAAGAGGAGTGATGAAAGATGTGGCCATCTGGGCCCCATTCTGGCTCCCTAGGAAGGTTACTACACCCTCCCTGCAGCCTTGGCGACCCCAGATCAGGTGAGAGGAACTCTGGCCACCTCCTTCTTCAGTGGGGCCAAGCCTGAACCCAGGCGTCGGGGGAGAGGGTGTGTGAGAGAGAGAGAGTGTGTGTGTGTGTGTGTGTGTGTGTGTGTGTGTGTGCGCGCGCGCGCGCGCGCGCGCGCGCTGGGAGGAGGGGGAGGCTGCATTCGCCTGGTCAAGGCTGGGAGTGGAGGGTAGGGTGGGGAAGCCCCAGGCTCGGGGAGGGGCTGCAGCTCCGTCAGCCCGGCAGAGCCACCCTGAGCTCGGTGAGAGCAAAGCCAGAGCCCCCAGTCCTTTGCTCGCCGGCTTGCTAGCTCTCTCGATCACTCCCTCCCTTCCTCCCTCCCTTCCTCCCGGCGGCCGCGGCGGCGCTGGGGAAGCGGTGAAGAGGAGTGGCCCGGCCCTGGAAGAATGCGGCTCTGACAAGGGGACAGAACCCAGCGCAGTCTCCCCACGGTTTAAGCAGCACTAGTGAAGCCCAGGCAACCCAACCGTGCCTGTCTCGGACCCCGCACCCAAACCACTGGAGGTAATTAGACCTGGGAAAGCAGGGAGGGCAGGCCTGAACCCGCATCAAGTCTCCCGTCCCGCAGGTCCTGATCGATCTGCCCACCGGAGCCTCCGGGCTTCGACATGCTGGAGGAGCCCCGGCCGCGGCCTCCGCCCTCGGGCCTCGCGGGTCTCCTGTTCCTGGCGTTGTGCAGTCGGTGAGCAGTTCCCCTTGTCTCCCAGGCCATAGCCGCAGACCCCAGACGCCTTCTTGGTTCCCAGGGCTCTAAGCAATGAGATTCTGGGCCTGAAGTTGCCTGGCGAGCCGCCGCTGACGGCCAACACCGTGTGCTTGACGCTGTCCGGCCTGAGCAAGCGGCAGCTAGGCCTGTGCCTGCGCAACCCCGACGTGACGGCGTCCGCGCTTCAGGGTCTGCACATCGCGGTCCACGAGTGTCAGCACCAGCTGCGCGACCAGCGCTGGAACTGCTCCGCGCTTGAGGGCGGCGGCCGCCTGCCGCACCACAGCGCCATCCTCAAGCGCGGTGAGCCTGGCTGGGCGGGTCGGCGCTGCCGCTACCTCCACCATCACACCCTTCTCATCCCCAGGTTTCCGAGAAAGTGCTTTTTCCTTCTCCATGCTGGCTGCTGGGGTCATGCACGCAGTAGCCACGGCCTGCAGCCTGGGCAAGCTGGTGAGCTGTGGCTGTGGCTGGAAGGGCAGTGGTGAGCAGGATCGGCTGAGGGCCAAACTGCTGCAGCTGCAGGCACTGTCCCGAGGCAAGAGTTTCCCCCACTCTCTGCCCAGCCCTGGCCCTGGCTCAAGCCCCAGCCCTGGCCCCCAGGACACATGGGAATGGGGTGGCTGTAACCATGACATGGACTTTGGAGAGAAGTTCTCTCGGGATTTCTTGGATTCCAGGGAAGCTCCCCGGGACATCCAGGCACGAATGCGAATCCACAACAACAGGGTGGGGCGCCAGGTATGTGTGTACATCTTGTCCTGGGTCTCCCCCTGCTTCACCTCTTTTCCCCCTGATGCTCTAGGTGGTAACTGAAAACCTGAAGCGGAAATGCAAGTGTCATGGCACATCAGGCAGCTGCCAGTTCAAGACATGCTGGAGGGCGGCCCCAGAGTTCCGGGCAGTGGGGGCGGCGTTGAGGGAGCGGCTGGGCCGGGCCATCTTCATTGATACCCACAACCGCAATTCTGGAGCCTTCCAGCCCCGTCTGCGTCCCCGTCGCCTCTCAGGAGAGCTGGTCTACTTTGAGAAGTCTCCTGACTTCTGTGAGCGAGACCCCACTATGGGCTCCCCAGGGACAAGGGGCCGGGCCTGCAACAAGACCAGCCGCCTGTTGGATGGCTGTGGCAGCCTGTGCTGTGGCCGTGGGCACAACGTGCTCCGGCAGACACGAGTTGAGCGCTGCCATTGCCGCTTCCACTGGTGCTGCTATGTGCTGTGTGATGAGTGCAAGGTTACAGAGTGGGTGAATGTGTGTAAGTGAGGGTCAGCCTTACCTTGGGGCTGGGGAAGAGGACTGTGTGAGAGGGGCGCCTTTTCAGCCCTTTGCTCTGATTTCCTTCCAAGGTCACTCTTGGTCCCTGGAAGCTTAAAGTATCTACCTGGAAACAGCTTTAGGGGTGGTGGGGGTCAGGTGGACTCTGGGATGTGTAGCCTTCTCCCCAACAATTGGAGGGTCTTGAGGGGAAGCTGCCACCCCTCTTCTGCTCCTTAGACACCTGAATGGACTAAGATGAAATGCACTGTATTGCTCCTCCCACTTCTCAACTCCAGAGCCCCTTTAACCCTGATTCATACTCCTTTTGGCTGGGGAGTCCCTATAGTTTCACCACTCCTCTCCCTTGAGGGATAACCCCAGGCACTGTTTGGAGCCATAAGATCTGTATCTAGAAAGAGATCACCCACTCCTATGTACTATCCCCAAACTCCTTTACTGCAGCCTGGGCTCCCTCTTGTGGGATAATGGGAGACAGTGGTAGAGAGGTTTTTCTTGGGAAAGAGACAGAGTGCTGAGGGGCACTCTCCCCTGAATCCTCAGAGAGTTGTCTGTCCAGGCCCTTAGGGAAGTTGTCTCCTTCCATTCAGATGTTAATGGGGACCCTCCAAAGGAAGGGGTTTTCCCATGACTCTTGGAGCCTCTTTTTCCTTCTTCAGCAGGAAGGGTGGGAAGGGATAATTTATCATACTGAGACTTGTTCTTGGTTCCTGTTTGAAACTAAAATAAATTAAGTTACTGGACTGGTGGATGCAGATGGTGATGTATGTACCCA